TTATGTTTATGCCTATATGTGTGTGTTGTGTATATGTGATATGTCTCTACCTCCTGATATTGCACCACTACTTGACAGTATAATTCAGAATGTCTGGGGAAGGACCTTAGCATCTGAATTTTTAAAAAGCATGCCAAAAGATTTGAACAAGCAGCCAAGATTGGGAACTAATTATCTGATTAACGAATGACATCTCTAATTCAATTCCCTCTAGTGCACAGCACCTTTTCTTATAGCTAAAAATGATTGCTAAATCCACACTGTAATAATTTTTTCAATGTATAAGGATAGAAACCCAAAAAAAATGGAACAAGAAACCAACAAGAGCTCAAGGGAATTGTGACTCCTACAGCTGTTGAGGGAGACAGCAGGTCAAAAAGTAGCAGAAACTTGATCAGAACAATAGCAACAGTATTAGCAGCTAAATTAATAGCAGTGAATCCATCTCGGCTCTAATTACAACAACTATTAGGATTATGGAGGCTACTATAAAAATTGAATGAGAAAGTCAGTGAGATGCACTGTTTAATTTCCTTTCTGGCTCTTTCACTGTTTCTTTTTGTTTTGTTTTTTCCCTTTTCCTTGCCAATAAAAAATATTTGTTGAGTAACTCAGGCCTACTGTACAAAGTAACAATTCTCTCCTCCCTTTCCATCTTCTTCCTCTCCAGTTCTACTTCTGAGAAAGTAATCCTTAATAACAGTTTGGTGTGTATCCAAAAAAGCTTTTTTGTAGCATTATTCTCCAAAGTGTTTGAAGCATTTCTTCTGATAAAGTTTCTTTAGTCTTTAGCCAGAACTAGTCTTTGGCCCACTTAGTCTATTGATAAACAGGAAATAGCACATATTCCCCCCTTGAGGCTAGAATGGCAGGCCTAAAATGAGTAGGAGAATTCTGAGAAATGGAAACTTTAAAAAGGCGGCAACCTTCTAGTTTCATTCTCAGAAATACCAAAGCAGCATTTTTCCTGGACTTGTTCTGCAGAGCGCTCAGATTTGAAAGCCATTTCTAGCCTTTGAGGATTACCACTGTCCTCAGCCAAACTGCAGGGACTCCTAAGTAGATCAGAGCTCCTGGAACTTTCTCATCTTTTCAGCATCTCAACCCTGTGGAATCTTTTAACTCCCAAGGTAAGTACAGATTGTCCAGAGAGATCTAAGCCTTCCCCTAATTTCTCATTCTTTTCACATCTAGTGCTACCAGGATATTTGCGATGTACTCTGGAATCCCTCTGGAAGGAGCTGTCCTCACAGAATGAAGGATTAGAGGAGTTAATAAATAAGCAAACCCAACCTTTCTCCTGGGGAATTGTGATCCTCTCTAGAAGCTAGGCTGTGGACCTGAATTTGCAGGAGAAGCCAGGAGTCATCTGTGATGCTCTGCTGATAGCATAGAACAGCCCTGGCAGGGCCAGGACTACTGCACTTGCACTGCCCTTACTTTGAAGCAGAAGCTGGTGAACATGGGGGGCTACACTGGGGAGGTGTGTGTCAGGGCCAAGGTCCTCTGCCTGAGTCCTGAGAGCAGCGCAGAGGCTTTGGAGGCTGCAGTGTCTCCGATGGATTACCCTGCGTCCTATAGTTTTGCAGGCACCCAGCACATTGGAAGCCCTGCTGCAGTCCCTCGTGATTGTCTTGCTCGGCTTCAGGTCTCTCTTGAGTGACCTGTGCAGCTATGAGGTTTTAAATCTGCTCACAGCCCAGCAGTATGAGATATTCTCCAGAAGCTTCCACAAGAACAGAGAATTGTTTGTCCATGGCTTACCTGGCTTAGGAAAGACCATCATGGCCATGAAGATCATGGAGAAGATCAGGAATGTGTTTCACTGTGAGGCACACAGAATTCTCTACATTTGTGAAAGTCAGTTTCTGAGGAATTTCATCAGGTAAGCAGTTGGACCTTATGTCTCTAAGTATTTATCTCCTAAGCTGGTGATCCACCCTCCTCAGCCTCCCAAAGTGCTGGGATTACAGGCGTGAGTCACCGCGCCCGTCGTTGGATTCGCAGACACACCGTTTCCAAAGGCGCAGAGTCGATAACAGCGCGTGCGGTGCCACCACTTCCGGGGAGTCGAGTGCCCGATAGAAATGCAGCTGAGCGAGGGGCTAGCCGCACACGGACGCGGAGAGCAGGAAAGTGGAAAAGAACTCAGGTCCCCCTACTTGGTGAAGAGTGCGCAGACATGGACCTCGCCAGGTTCGTTCTCTTTTTCTTTAAATAACTTTTTTTTAACTCCTATTCTAACGGCTCTATTTTACAGAAAAGAATTTCTGCGTGGAAATGGCTTAGCTGCTGGGAAAATGAACATCAGTATTGATTTAGACACAAACTATGCTGAGCTGGTTCTAAATGTGGGAAGAGTCACTCTTGGAGAGAACAATAGAAAAAAAATGAAGGATTGTCAACTGAGAAAACAGCAGAATGAAAATGTCTCACGAGCTGTGTGTGCTCTGCTGAATTCTGGAGGGGGAGTGATCAAGGCTGAAGTTGAGAATAAAGGCTATAGTTATAAAAAAGATGGAATAGGGCTAGATTTGGAAAATTCTTTTAGTAACATGCTGCCATTTGTTCCTAATTTCCTGGACTTCATGCAGAATGGTAACTACTTTCACATTTTTGTGAAATCATGGAGCTTGGAAACCTCTGGTCCGCAGATTGCCACGTTGAGCTCCAGTTTGTACAAGAGAGATGTAACGTCTGCAAAAGTCATGAATGCTTCTGCTGCACTGGAGTTCCTCAAAGACATGGAAAAAACTGGAGGGAGAGCATATTTAAGACCAGAATTCCCTGCAAAAAGGGCCTGTGTTGATGTACAAGAAGAAAGTAACATGGAAGCCTTGGCTGCTGATTTTTTTAACAGAACAGAACTTGGTTATAAAGAAAAATTGACCTTTACTGAATCCACACACGTTGAAATAAAAAACTTCTCGACTGAAAAGTTGTTACAACGAATTACAGAGATTCTCCCTCAATATGTTTCTGCATTTGCAAATACTGATGGAGGATATTTATTCGTTGGTCTAAATGAAGATAAAGAAGTAATTGGCTTTAAAGCAGAGAAGAGTTATCTTACTAAGTTAGAAGAAGTAACAAAAAATTCCATTGGGAAACTGCCTGTGCATCACTTCTGTGTGGAGAAGGGGACGATAAATTACTTATGCAAATTCCTTGGAGTATATGATAAAGGAAGGCTTTGTGGATATGTGTATGCACTCAGAGTGGAACGCTTCTGCTGTGCAGTGTTTGCTAAAAAGCCTGATTCCTGGCACGTGAAAGATAACAGAGTTAAGCAGTTGACCGAGAAGGAATGGATCCAGTTCATGGTGGATTCAGAACCAGGTTGAGGAAGGAGGATTGGCAATAAGGATACCCGTGATTTTTGTTTTCTAACATTATTCCATAGTATGTGAGGAACTGCCCTCTCCAGCAAGTACATCATCACCTGTCTCCCAGAGTTATCCTCTTCGTGAATATATTAACTTCAAAATTCAGCCACTGAGATATCACCTTCCAGGTAATTTAATTCTGGCTTCCGTGGAGTTGTTGCTTTTATAATTTATCATTATTTCCCCATCTAGGGCTATCAGAAAAGATAACTTGTGCTCCAAAAACCTTCTGCAGAAATCTGTTCTCACAACATGAAGGACTTAAGCAATTAATATGTGAAGAAATGGGCTCTGTCAATAAGGGCTCACTGATCTTCTCTAGGAGCTGGTCTTTGGATCTGGGCTTGCAAGAGAACCACAAAGTCCTCTGTGATGCTCTTCTGATTTCCCAGGACAAGCCTCCAGTCCTATACACCTTCCACATGGTACAGGATGAGGAGTTTAAAGACTATTCTACACAAACTGCCCAAACTTTAAAACAGAAGCTGGCAAAAATTGGTGGTTACACTAAAAAAGTGTGTGTCATGACAAAGATCTTCTACTTGAGCCCTGAAGGCAAGACAAGCTGCCAGTATGATTTAAACTCGCAAGTAATTTACCCTGAATCCTACTATTGGACAACAGCTCAAACAATGAAAGACTTGGAAAAGGCCCTTTCAAATATCTTACCTAAGGAGAATCAAATCTTTTTGTTTGTTTGTTTGTTTCGTTTTTGTTTGTTTGTTTGTTGGTTTGTTTGTTTTTTCTTGAGATGAGTCTCACTCTGTCACCCAGACTGGAGTGTAGTGACACGATCTCGACTCACTGCAACCTCTGCCTCCTGGGTTCAAGCAATTCCCTGCCTCAGCCTCCCGAGTAGCTGGGATTACATGTGCCTGCCACCACACCTGGCTAATTTTTTTTTTTTTGTATTTTTAGCAGAGATGGGGTTTCACCGTCTTGGCCAGGCTGGTCTTGAACTCCTGACCTCGTGATTCAACCCCCCCCCCCGGTCTCCCAAAGTGCTAGGAGTACAGATGTGAGCCACCGCGCCCGGCTGGAGAATCAATTCTTTTATAGACCAATTAGCCTTTGACATTTCCAGCATCTCCCAGATAATCAGTATAGATAAGGATGTTTAAATCTTGTCCAAGGCTCACTTGAATCATGGAAGATGGACTGGGCTACAGAGATATTTTTCATTATATATTTGGTAACATTCTCTAATTCTCTAAAAATACGTCTTTGAAAACATTGCAAGTTAGGCAACTTGACGTGATGTTGGAAAACTGGGATTAGCCTATGTTCGCTTCTTCCTAAGTTCTTTATAGATATTCCTTAAGGGAAATTAGAAAAATTAATTACCTACACATGTTTTGCCATACCAAGATGTCATTTGACTATAAAGGAAATATCAGACATTCTTATCCAATGGACATGGAAAACATAGTTCTCTAATATCTTCTTGAAAACTATATTGCAATGAAATGCAGCCAATGAAGAGATGAATCAAAATGGAGAACTTGCCGAGTTGGATGGATCACTTGAGGTCAGGAGTTGAAGACCAGCCTGGGCAACATGGTGAAACCCAGTCTCTACTAAAAATATAAAAATTAGCCAAGTGTGGTGGCACACACATGTAGTCCCAGCTACTCGGGAGGCTGAGGCATGAGAATTGCTTGAACGCAGGAAGTGGAGGTTACAGTGAGCCAAGACCACACCACTGCACTCCAGCTTGGGCAAGAGAGCAAGACTCTGTCATCTCTATGCAAATAAACTAGAAAATCTAGAAGAAATGGATAAATTCCTGAACACATGCAACCTCCCAAGACTGAGCCAGGGAGAAGTCAAATCCCTGAACAGGTCAATAACAAGTTCTGAAATTGAGGCAGTAATTACTAACCAAAAAAAGCCCAGGACCAGACAGATTCACAGCTGAATTCTACCAGAGGTACAAAGAGGAGCTGGTACCATTTCTACTGAAACTATTCCAAACAATAAAAGAGGAAAGAATCCTGCCTAACTCATTTTATGAAGCCAGTATCATCCTGATACCAAAACCTGGTAGGGACACAATAAAAAAAGGAAAACTTCAGGCCAATATCCCTGATGAACATCATTGCAAAAATCATCAATAAAATACTGGCAAACCGAATCCAGTGGCATGTCAGAAAAGCTTATCCACCACGATCAAGTGGGCCTCATCCCTGGGATGCAAGGCTGATTCAACAAACACAAATCAATAAATGTAATTCATCACATAAACAGAAACAATGACAAAAACCATATGATTATCTCAATAGATGCAGAAAAAGACTCTGACAAAATTCAACATCCCTTTATGTTAAAAACTCTCAATAAACTGGGTATTGATGAAACATATCTCAAAACAATAAGAGCTATTCATGACAAACCCACAGCCAATATCATACTGAATGGGCAAAACCTGGAAGCATTCCCTTTGAAAATTGGCACAAGACAAGAATGCCCTCTCTCACCACTCCTATTCAACATAGTATTGGAAGTTCCGGCCAGGGCAATCAGGCAAGAGAAAGAAATAAAGGTATTCGAATAGGAAGAGAGGAAGTCAAATTGTCTTTATTTGTAGATGAGATGATTTTATATCTAGAAAATCCCATCATCTCAGCCTCCAAATTCCTTAAGCTGATAAGCAACTTCAGCAAAGTCTCAGGATACAAAATCAATGTGCAAAAGTCACAAGCATTCCATTACACCAACAATAGACAAGCAGAGAGCCAAATCATGAGTGAACTCACATTCACAATCGCTAAAAAGAGAATAAAATACCTAGAAATACAGCTAACAAGGGATGTGAAGGACCTCTTCAAGGAGAACTACAAACCACTGCTCAAGGAAACAAGAGAAGACACAAACAAATGGAAAAACATTCCATCCTCATAAACAGGAAGAATCAATATCATGAAAATGGCCATATTGCCCAAAGTAATTTATAGATTCAATGTTATTCCCATCAAACTACCATTGACATTCTTCACAGAATTTCATATGGAATCAAATCAGAATTAAATGAAATTAAATTTCATATGGAATCAAAGAAGACCTTGTATAGCTAAGATAATCCTAAACAAAAAGAACAAAGCTGGAGGCATTATGCTACCTGACTTCAAACTACACTACATGGCTACAGTAACCAAAACAGCATGGTACTGGCATAAAAAGAGACATATAGACCAATGGAACAGAACAGAGACCTCAGAAATAACACCACACATCTATAACCATCTGATCTTCTACAAACTTGACAAAAACAAGCAATGGGGAAAGGATCTTCTATTCAATAAATGGTGCTGGGAGAACTGGCTAGCCATATGCAGAAAACTGAAACTGGATCCCTTCCTTACACCTTATACAAAAATTAACCCAAGATGGACTAAAGACTCAAACTGAAAACTGAAACTGGATCCCTTCCTTACACTTTATACAAAAATTAACTCAAGATAGATTAAAGACTTAAATGCAAAACTCAAAACCATAAAAACTCTAGAAGAAAACCTAGGCAATACCATTCAGGACATAGGCATGGGCAAAGACTTCATGACAAAAACACCAAAAGCAATTGCAACGAAAGCCAAAGTTGACAAACGGGATCTAATTAAACTAAAGAGCTTCTGTACAGGGAAAGAAACCACCATCAGAGTGAACGGACAACCTACAGAATGGGAGAAAATTTTTGCAATCTACCCATCTGACAAAGGTCTAATACCCAGAATGTACAAGGAACTTAAACAAATTTACAAGGAAAAAACAACCCCATTGAAAAGTGGATAAAGGATATGAATAGACATTTCTCAAAAGAAGACATTTATACAGCCAACAAACGTATGAAAAAAAACTCAACATCACTTATCATTAGAGAAATGCAAATCAAAACCACAATGAGACACCATCTCACACAAGTCAAATGGTGATTATTGAAAAGTCAAGATAAAAGATTATTTAAAACTTTTAAATAATCTTTTATTAAAAGAATATTTAAAACTTTTAAATAATCTTTTATTAAAAGAAAGATTATTAAAAAGTCTCCACTGCACGGCGAGGCTGTGGAGAAATAGGAATGCTTTTACACTGTTGGTGGGAATGTAAATTAGTTCAACCATTGTGGAAGACAGTGTGGCGATTCCTCAAGGATCTAGAACCAGAAATACCATTTGACCCAGGAATCCCATTACTGGGTATATACCCAAAGGAATGTAAATCATTCTACTATAAAGATACATGCAGGCGTGGCGCGGTGGCTCATGCCTGTAATCCCAGCACTTTGGGAGGCTGAGGCGGGTGGATCACCTGAGGCCAGGAGTTTGAGACCAGCCTGGCCAACATGGTGAAACCCCATTTCTACTAAAAATACAAGAATTAGCTGGGAGTGGTGGTAGGCGTCTGTAATCCCAGCTACTTGGGAGGCTGAGACATGAAAATTGCTTGAACCCGGGAGGCAGAGGTTGCAGTGAGCCAAGATCACCCCATTGCACTCCAGCCTGGGTGACAAGAGCAAAACTCTGTCTCAGAAAAAAAAAAAAAAAGACACATGCACACATATGTTTATTGCCCCACTATTTACAATAGCAAAGGCATGGAACCAACCCAAATGCCCATCAGTGATAGACTGGATAAAGAAAATGTGGTACATATACACCATGGAATACTGTGCAGCCATAAAAAGGAATGAGATCATGACCTTTGCAGGGACATGGATGAAGCTGGAAGCCATCATCCTCAGCAAACTAACATGGGAACAGAAAATGAAACACTACATGTTCTCACTCATAAGTGGGAGCTGAACAATGAGAACACATGGACACAGGGAAAGGATTAACACACACCAGGGCCTGTTGTGGGGTGGGGAGAGTGAGGGGAGGGAACTCAGAGGATGGGTCAATAGGTGCAGCAAACCACCATGGCACATGTATACCTATGTAACAAACCTGCACATTCTGCACGTGTATCCCAGAGCTTAAAGTATAATAAAAATTAAAAAAAAAAAAAAGAACTTAAAACAGTGGGAGCATGTTCACACTCTTGGAGTCTTTCCAGCCCTGAACCTCAGGCAGCCTGTATCAGCTGCTGGTGATGGGTGACCTGGGCATGGGGAAGACCACCATCATCAAACAGTGAGTGCACCAGAACTCCTCCTGGCTGGCACCCTGAAGCCACCACTGTGTGAACTGTGCATTCAAGGTGCTACACTGGGACCCAGAGGCCTTGGCACACCTACAGCTGTGGAACATTGCAATGAGGAAAGATTGGGAAAATGACAAGAGCCTGTTATCTGGAACTTACAGGCGCATTTATTGTCTCCAGTATCACCAGGCCAGCCCCATTTGAAGCAGAGCTAAAGTGGAAAAATGATTTGGACTAAACGTTAACACATGGCAGACCAATTTCTATGGTTCTGTTGGCCAAGAAATGTGACCATGGGAGGATGAACGCAGGAACAATAGCCTCAAGATGGGCCAGATCTACATGGAACATAGTTTTGCAGTAGGAAAATATAAACTTTGGTGAAACCTTCAGATGCCTGATAAAATATTATATGAAAATGTACTCTTGAAGTTTTGATTTATGGAGGTGACTGAGTGTCAACACAGATGGACTAGCGCCATTGAAAAAAGACTTTATTACTTATAGTTCCAAGAGAAGGGGACTTGCTCTGTCATGCAGGGTCATGTGGTAAAGCATCCAGTTGGTTAAGGAAAGAGGAGCAGAAGTGAGGGGAAAATCTAATTCGGAACCTTTATTATTAGGGTTTCTGTGGGAAAGGTCCAGCTGGGCAGGGGGAACAGCTTAGGACTCAATAGTTTGAATAATTCTGATGGGCTTTGGGGCCTAGGGACGGTCCCCAGTTGTCTGTTACATGGCCCTGGGTTTATGTAGGGTAGGGAAAATATTGGCTCGATGTGTGAGTAGCTTAGAGTATGAGCTCTGGGTCACAGCGGGGATGTAAAGAATGTTGGCCATTAGTTTGGCCCTGTGATTAATGGATGCCAAATAGACAAGTACAGAACCTAGGAAAACACAGTAAGACCCATTGCCCCTGGGCCTATTTGGCATCATCGTAAGAAACCTGGGGTGGTAATAGTGGACTTATTTAAAGGATGGGGTACAGTTGCCCTAAATAGCCTAGAAAATATTTTATTGTAAGAGTAAGATAGAAGAACAATGTGGAAGTATAAAGAGCCCTTGTAGGCTGGTCCATAACTAAGTTCTTCATTTGCATGTCATTAGTCAAGAAAGTAGATCTGAAATTTTTGGAGGTTTTTACTATTATCTTGGTGGAGTTTTAAAGTGGGTTAAAAGTTTGAAATACATATATATATATATTATATATATATTTATATATATAATATATATATATTTTATATATATATATTTTATATAAAACAGGTCCTGCAGTCAGGTTGTTGGGGGATAGGAACTAATACATTAATAATGCATGTGTAGACTAGCGTGTGTGTATAACCAAGGAGGAGTGGTCATGGTCAGAGACACAGGGCAGGAAGTCACGGGGGAAAGCTTGAGGGGGTAGTAGGGGTAGGCACTGGGGAGTTAGTGGTCCTCTTCCCAGTGGGTTGAGGGATTGACTCAGGAGGCAACAGCCTTCAGAGAAAGGCAATACTATCCATTAATTTTTGTTATCTTTTTAGACACAGGGTCTTGCCCTTGTCACCGAGGCTGGAGTGCAGTGGTGTGGTCATAGCTCATTACAGCCTTGACCTCCCGACATCAAGAGATTCTCCTGCCTCAGACTCTTGAGTAGCTGGGACTACAGGTGTACACCACCATGCCCAGCTAACTTTTATATGTTTTGTAGAGATGGGGTCTCCCCATGTTGCCCAGGCTGGTTTGAACTCCTGGGATTAAGCAGTCCTGCCTCAGCCTCCCAAAGTGCTGGAATTATAGGCATGAGTCACTGTGCTTGGCCCTCCATTAATTCTTAGAATGACGTAGGTAGTGGTAACTACTATTAAATTTTCCTTCAGGCATAGGAGTGCGGGGTGTATGTTTTGGCAGAGAGCAAGGAGTATGCCAGGATGATAGGCTAAGCAGACAGCACACTCAGAAACACAATAGAATCCCTGATATCAAAGGAAAAAAGGCCAAATGTTCGGTGTGCAGTTTGTGCCTGAGAAGAGGCAGTCCATGGGTGTCACTGGGGTGAAGGTTTTTGTGTTTAGGGTGACGCCATGTCTGGTGCAGGGGTAAATTCATCTCTGACGGTAAGCTGGATCGATGTCATCTGAGGCAGCATAATCTCCAGCAGTGAGTGCCTATCCAGGAAAATGTCATCTAGGATATGGGTCTTGAGTATTTCTTTTAAGTAAATACAGACTCAGGTTGATGTGGGTCTTAGCATTTGCCATGATTGATTAAAACAATGGCTTGTATGGAGGGTTGGTGCCTCCAGATGATAAAACAACAAAAGCACCCATACCAGCAGTAAGATCAGCAGGCTGAGCATGGCAGCTCATGCCTGTAATCCCAGCACTTTGAGAGGCCAAAGCAGGTGCATTGCTTGAGCTCAGGCATTCAAGACCAGCCTGGGCAACATGGTAAAACCCTGTCTCTACAAAAAACATAAAAAATTAGCTGGGCGTGGTAGTGTGTGCCTGTGGTCGCAGCTTCTCAGGAGGCTGAGGTGAGAGGATTGTCTGAACCCAGGAAGTAGAGTGGGGAGTGAATCGTGATCACGCCACTGCACTCCAGCCTGGGTAACAGAGTGAGACCTTGTCTCAGACCAAAACAAAAAGCAAAAACAAACAAACAAAACAAAAAAGATAAACAGAAAACAGAATGGTGTGCAGCTGCATTTGACAGAGTTTTGGTTTTTGCTTGCTTGCTTGCTTGCTTCATGGTTGAAGTTTAGGCTCAAACGGGTCCCATATCAGATAAGCAGCTGCCTAGCCCATTGGACAATCACTATTAATTGGACCCCAGAGAATATACACACCTGCTGTGGCCTCCTGATGGGGGGGGTTTGATATTGAAAATCTATAAAAATAGGTTAAGGCCTGGGGCAAGATAAAGACCCATTGAGAGGTCCATTTGTTGGACTGGAACTTTAAAAGAAGTTGTTTGGGGAGACTCTTATGTCTCTCTGTTAAACTGGCTATTTGGGACCTATTAGGGTCATGAAAGTTTTATTGAATGCCTGTTTGTTTCGGGAGCCCATTCAGTGTGTATTTTGCAATGTGAAATGTGTGCCTTGGTTATTACCTTGGTAATTGTAAGGCCTCATATGGTGGCCTTAATATACATAGACACGTGATTTTGGGTATCTAAGAGGAAAGAGGTTCTTAGTGTTCCTTAATCTGAAAGGGACAATTCATTAGGCAATGGCTCAATTGTTCAAAAGGAATATGGAGATGGGGCCATTTGTTGGCCAGGGCATCCAGCATTCGGTAATATTCCACCTAGCTCCATCATGTATGGTGGTTGGCAGTGCCATTCATATAGTCCGTGAACTTCTATTGCTGTTCACTCAGTCAATCCAAAGGAGCTTTCCAGGTAACCAAGGGGTCTGGAGGAGAGGTGACCTCCTCCAGCACTATGGCATCTGGCAAGGGACCAAGGACTGGGGACGTCACTCCCTTCTGCGTGTGAATATGCTAGAGAGCCCAGGACTTGGTAGCCTCCTTGAGACAGGTTAGAGACAAACCTGGGCCCTCTGAGAGGCTGAGCTTGCAGGGTGCTGTTTCCATGACTGAAAGCATAACAGGTAGCCAGGTATGGAGGGTCACAGACTCAGAATCTGTGAAAGCCTCTATGTCCAGGAGAGCCCAGTATGGAGCTAGTCATTTGTGGTTTTAATGGCATATAGCATGAGGCTGAGAGCCCTCAGGCAATTCGTAGCCATCACAGGTGGTCTAGACTTTAGGAGGCATGAGTAGAGCTTGTTAAAGTCTCTTCAGTAAAGGAATCAATGCAGGCACCAATGGGTCTGTCTGTTGGTATTAATTTGGATAGATTTTAGAGCCTTTTTGTTTGAGGCTGCCACATTTAAAGTGGGTTCATTTGTGAGTTACAGCTCAATGAGATTAAGTAAAATTTGTAAGTGAAGAATATTTTGCCATGAAAACCCAAAAAGGATGAAAAGATGTTGGACTCTTATGTCCATATGAGTAGATTAAGTGACATCTCCTTGGAGGAGGTTATTAATGTAATATCATATCTGTGCTCCCAGAGGAAGGTGCATGCACTTAAGATCTTGTCTGTCCCTGTCTCTTTAAAAAGAAGGCCATCTGAAAAGGCTATATACTGTATGATTCCAACTATATGACATTCTGTAAAAGGCAAGATTATGGAGACAGTAAAATGATCGGTGGTTTCCAAGGATTAAGGGAGTGGGAGGAATGAATAGTTGAACCACAGAGGATTCTTAAGGCCATGAAAATCCTGTGTTTGATACTATATAGTAGATATATGTCATTATACATTTGTCTGAACCCATAAAATGTACAAGAAGAATGAACGCTAATGTAAAAGTCGCAATGGATTTTGAGTGATTATGATGTATTAATTTAGATTAATCAATTGTAACAAATGTACCACACTAATGGGAGATGTTGCTAATGGGGGAGGCTATGCATGAGTGCGGGCAGTGGGTATATGGAAAATCTTTGTACTTTCCGCTCAATTTTGCTGTGAATCTGCTCTAGAAAAATTAAGTATTAAAAAAGATCTTGTCTGTAAGATGTGTGCATGATGGCAAAATTGTGAAGGTACTGAGGTGTAGCCTGCAAGAGGTATATTGTGTCTCTTCAGCAATGGAGGCAAACTACAGTGGAGTCTGTTGAAATAGGCACGGAATTGAACATATTGAACATATTAGCCAAGTCTGTAAGAACAGAGTATTTAGCAGTTATTGATTGGATAGAGTTAATAATGTTAATCATACTAGATACTGGCTATGAGGCCCTAGTCGACAAGACCACAGCAATAATGTTGTAGTCCTCCACCGTGAGGTGCCTGCTGCTTATTATTTTCCAGGTTTAAGAACAGGCAACACTGGGCTGTTAAACGGACAAGCAGCAGGGAATACTTATCTCCTTTATCCCTTTTATGTTATATAAATGAGGTTTTATGTAACAACTTTCAATCCTTCAAGGGCCTATTTTAACTTACATTGAACCATATTAACTATTTTAATGGGATTTATATAATCCTATTTTATCAAGCCAATTTTTGAGTGCCAAAAATTTAATTTTAATTTATTATTTATTGTGACATGGAGTCTATGTTCAATACGAGATACTTTAAGGCACTGAGTACAACAACTATGAGCAATTCAATCAAGATATAAAATAAGGCATAGCTATTTTTAAAAAGCTATTTAGCTACCTTTTAAAATTATATGGGGTACAATGTTTAAATTTGTTGGAACCTCAGGCATAAGTATAATTTGAGTATTTATTAAGTCCACGAGGTTTCTCAATTGGTGCATTTTGGCAAATGTTAAAGTTAATTTAGAGCTTTCAGTTCTGGCCAGGCGTGGTGGCTCACGCCTGTAATCCCAGCACTTTGGGAGGCCGAGACAGGCGGATCACTTGAGGCCAGGAGTTCGAGACCAGCCTGGCGAACATATAGTGAAACCTCATCTCTACTAAAAAATACAAAAATTAGCTGGATGTGGTGGTGTGCTCCCGTAGTCCCAGCTACTTGGGAAGCTGAGGCAGGAGAATCACTTGAACCTGGGAGGCGGGGGTTGCAGTGAGCCAAGATGGCACCACCGCACTCCAGCCTGGGTGACAGAGCAAGACTTTATCTCTCTCTAAAAAAAGCAAAAAACAGAAAACAAAAAACCTTACAGTTCTAAACCCAATCACGACCTTAGCTATCTTTTTGTTATATAAATTCTTTGGTATACAAATTTTCGATTTCCAATTGGGTGAAATTATGGATGTTTGTTTTAATTTAGATATACGTTTGATATCTTTATCTATGTACATGTACAATCTATTCATTATGTCTATATTAACCTAAATGCTCATCAATGACAGATTAGATAAAGAAAATGTGGTACATATACACCATGGGCTACTACACAGCCATAAAAAAGAACAAGATCATGTCTTTTGCAGGAACATGGATGGAACTGGAGGCCATTACCCTTAGCAAACTAACTTAAGAACAGAAAACCAAGTCCAGCATCTTCTCACTGATAAATGGGAGCTAAACGAAAGAACTTATGAACACAAAGAAGGAAACAGCAGACACTGGGGTCTATTTGAGGGGGGGAGGGTGGGAGGAGGGAGAGGAGCAGAAAAGTTAACTATTGGGTATGGGCTTAATACCTGGGTGATGAAATAATATGTATAACAAAACCCCATGACACATGTTTACCTGTGTAATGAGCCTTCACATGCGCCCCCAAACCTAAAATAAAAATTAACAAAAATTTTATCTACATATAATTCAGTTGGTTATTTTTTTTCTCTCCC